CCTGCGTGGTCCAGTACACAATGAATGCTCATTTTGTGAAGTCACAGGGTCAAATCTTTCTCCGTGCCTCATCCCACTTAATCCTTGCAACATTCTCAAGAGGCGGGTAGACGGGGTGTGGCCACTACCATCATATCCATTGCACAGTTGGAAACAGACTCAGCGAGGTTACTTTGCTGGAGGTCAACCACAGTGAGGCATGGGGCCCGGCTTAGCTTTGAATCCAGGTCAGAAAGCACCAAAGCTCATTCTCTCCCATACATTTTAGGGAACTCGGGGAGAGGGACCCTAACTATTCCGAAGGCCTTGCCCCTTGGCAAAGGTTTGTTGATTGTGATGGGAATAGACCTACGGTGGCGGGGTGGAGGCTCTTGCTGCTTTACCCTATGTTCTCGGTTCTCCTCCTTTGCAAAACGGATCGCTATGTCTCCTTGCTTGGCACTTTGCAAATTGGGGAACGCTAAGCCCACATTCCGGCCACGGGTTTCGAACCTCCAGCCTGCACGTTCCCGGCCGGTGCTGATGCTGTGCTGGGTCTCACGTACTCAGCCGCCGCCTGATAACCAGGGCGGGGCCCGGAGCTTGCGGGCAGTGATTGGCACCTGCCCCAGCCTGTCCGCGCCTCGGGCTGGCCCCTCAAGCCAATACTGGCTCCTCTCTGTGCGGTCGTCGGGCGGGCCCTGAGGCTCCCTTGTCAATCCAAGGCCCAGCTGCCGTCGGGTTGGTCGCGGCAGCCTTGGCTGGCGTGCGCCCCCTCCAATGAGAACAGAGCCGGTCAGCGGGCACGTGGGTGGGCGCCGGCGTGTCCCCGCCGGTCTGCCAATGAAGAGGCGAGGCCGGCGTTTGTCCCCGCCCAATCGCGGCGCGCGGTGGGCGGGCCGTGCGGTGTTGATGGGCCCGGCGGAGGGGAGGGGCGGAGCTGTCAGCTCCGGCCAATGGGCGCTCGGGCGTGGATCCGGCAGCCAATGGCAGTCGGGGCGGAGCTGGCGCGCGGCCTTATAAGCCCCCCCGCGAGCGCTTGCGGAGGGCTCGGTCGCCAGCAACCGAGCGGGGCCCGGCCCGAGCGGGGCCTGGGGGTGCGACGCCGAGGGCGGGGGAGAGCGCGCCGCTGCTCCCGGACCGGGCCGCGCACGCCGCCTCAGGTGAGCCCACGGGGAGGCCGCCCGGCCGTGTCTAGTTAATCATGCTTTTATTTGCATGTTTTAGGAACCATCACTGTTGCTGGAGGCACCTGACAAATCCTAGCGAATTTTTGGAGCATCTCCACCCAGGAACCTCGCCATCCAGAAGTAAGTAACACGGGCCTGGCCCCCAGGTGGCCGCTGGTTCACCCTCTCTCGTCTTCCTCCACAGGTGTGCTTCCCGCACAGCTGCAGCCATGGGGTCTGAGGACCACGGCGCCCAGAACCCCAGCTGTAAAATCATGACGTTTCGCCCAACCATGGAAGAATTTAAAGACTTCAACAAATACGTGGCCTACATAGAGTCGCAGGGAGCCCACCGGGCGGGCCTGGCCAAGGTGGGTGACATCCTGGCCCCAGCGCGGCCCTCGGGTGCCACTGACTCCCATCTTGGTCTTGCAGATCATCCCCCCGAAGGAGTGGAAGCCGCGGCAGACGTATGATGACATCGACGACGTGGTGATCCCGGCGCCCATCCAGCAGGTGGTGACGGGCCAGTCGGGCCTCTTCACGCAGTACAATATCCAGAAGAAGGCCATGACAGTGGGCGAGTACCGCCGCCTGGCCAACAGCGAGAAGTACGCGGGGCGGGCAGGGCGGACCTGACCCCCCTGAGCTGGTTTTGGGGTGTTTGTTCACCAGGTACTGTACCCCGCGGCACCAGGACTTTGATGACCTTGAACGCAAATACTGGAAGAACCTCACCTTTGTCTCCCCGATCTACGGGGCTGACATCAGCGGCTCTTTGTATGATGACGTAAGTATGAGGCTCCGGGGAAGAACAGGGACGCGGTTGCCGACGCTGCTCTGCCGCCCCACAGGACGTGGCCCAGTGGAACATCGGGAGCCTCCGGACCATCCTGGACATGGTGGAGCGCGAGTGCGGCACCATCATCGAGGGCGTGAACACGCCCTACCTGTACTTCGGCATGTGGAAGACCACCTTCGCCTGGCACACCGAGGACATGGACCTGTACAGCATCAACTACCTGCACTTTGGGGAGCCTAAGTCCTGGTGAGTGTCTGCACTGGCCCTGCCGCCGGCCGCTTGCCTCTGACGTGCCTCCCTTCTCTCGCAGGTACGCCATCCCACCAGAGCACGGCAAGCGCCTGGAGCGGCTGGCCATCGGTAGGTGCCTGCCCTGAGGGCCCCAGGGACCTCAGGAGACTGACGTCTGTCTTTTCGGCCCTAGGCTTCTTCCCCGGGAGCTCGCAGGGCTGCGACGCCTTCCTGCGGCATAAGATGACCCTCATCTCGCCCATCATCCTGAAGAAGTACGGGATCCCCTTCAGCCGGGTGCGTACGGGTGGGGCCTGCACGCCTGTGGGCCTGCCCTCACCTGTCTCCTTTCCCTCTGCAGATCACGCAGGAGGCCGGGGAATTCATGATCACATTTCCCTACGGCTACCACGCCGGCTTCAATCACGGGTTCAACTGCGCAGAATCTACCAACTTCGCCACCCTGCGGTGGATTGACTACGGCAAAGTGGCCACTCAGGTAAAAGCTTGCCTGCTGGGAACGGGTCCCAGATCGTTTTCAGGGTGACCGTCCACACCTGCAGGGGCAGGGAGTCGGCGGCTTAGCTTCCTCTGGAGCACGGTTCCATCAGCCAGATGCGCTCACATCCAGCTCTTAGCGGCTCCTGCAAAAACTCGCTCTGATCAAAGGGAGGTGAGTGTAAAAATGCGGCCCGGGCTTTGTCTCCAACTCCCCCCGTGATTCCTGGACCACGCAGGCCATATCACTCGGACACCACGGATACAAACCCTCACTCCCCTGGCCCCTAGAGCTGAGCAGAGCGCTGGGTTCGACTTCCATCTAGAGCAGAGGTCGATGGGGGGGAGGTTGCCCCTGCCCACAGCTCCACCCGTGATAAGTAGGCAGGCTTTTCCATAATTAATCAAAACCTAGGCCGTTCATCTGTGGGCCAGGGCTGAGCAGAGACCACCGGAGTCCCTGAGGGGGCCCCTGAGGCTGCAGGGGACAGGCCAGGCCCCCCCCCTCCCCCCCCCCGCAAAAGAGCAGGTTGTGGTTATAGGGGCAGGATGACAGTGGGAGATTTTGACATCCTCAAGAGGCAGAGGAGCAGGACGCCCCTGCCAGCTTCATCCGCACATCCCTTGGGGCAGATACAGAAGGAAGAATGTGCATTGTTGGAAACTGGGGAATACGGTAAACAAAGAGAAGTGGGAGCTGACCTTACCATCTCTGCCATCCGCTCAGCCATGAGAAGGAGCAAGGCCCAGCGTGGGTGAACCCTGAGGACACCCCGCTCAGTGAGAGAAGCCAGACCCAGAGGCTACACCGTGCGAGACCCCATTTCTATGAAATGTCCGGGACAAGCCAGTGCTCAGAGGCAGGAAGGGATGCTTGGGTGTGGGGGCTGGAGGGTGACAACGGATGGGGACGGGTTTTCTTTGGAGGATGAAAATGCTCTACCTTTGATGGCGAAGATGGTCTCCCCACTCTGTGAATACACAAGCTCCTGCGTCGCACACCTGGTGAATTGTAGGGCACACGAATCTCACTGAAACTGTCCAGAAACATCCTTCCCCCAGATCAGCTCTCAGCAAATCAGGAACAGTAATCCAGAATAAAAACTGGGCAGCCTTTCTGGAAGGCCGTCTGCCATGGGTTACACATGTGTCTCCTGTGGCCTAGCGGTTCTGTCTCTGGAACACGTGCATACCGGTTCCATGTCTAGGGATATCTGTAGCCCCGTTTGTTGTAGTGGAAAGTTCTATGACCAGGGGATGGGTTGAACCAGTGGAATGTTATGCAGCTGTGAAAATGGGTTTGCTCCATGAGGTTTGCTCTGTATCTTTGGGCATGGAGAGATGAGCGCGACAACTTTAAGGGAAAAAATAGGCTGTGGACTGGGACTCTTGTGATTCCCGTTTTTTGTGGGGATGTGGTTCTTGAACTGGGAAAGGGAGATTTGCCCAAGTATTGGTTGATATTAGTTTGATGTCATGGAATTTGGGATACCTTAAAAATATGCACTAACTTCTCAATATGGTTCTGTCTTTTTTTGTACTAAAAAAAAAAAAACCCACATACTCCTCTTTCCATAGTCAGAGGGGTGTAGCTCTGGGGAGGGAAGAGTGGGGTCCGCCATTCCTAGGTGCTTCTTGAGCAAGCACCCCACAGTTCCCAAGTGGAAAAGGTTTTTGTTGTTGTTGCTTCGTTGGTTTGTTTTCAGAATGGGAGTTAAAAACCAAACAAAAGGCCAAGCGCAGTGACTCATGCCTCTAATCCCAGCATTTAGGGAGGCCGAGGTAGGGTTGCATGATTCCAGAGGTTCAAGACCGGCCTGGGCAACATAGTGAGACCCCATTCTCCACAAAAAGGGGGAAACAAGACAAAAACACAAAAACTGTGAAGACCCCCAAAGCCTGGCCCCCTTCCTCCCTGCTGAGCAGGTGAGGCAGTGCTGGAAAGAGGACAGAGTGGAAGGTCCTGGAAGCCCAGCCCAGCATTGCTGAGCGCCTGCCGTGTGCAGGGGAGGGGTCCTAGCCCCTGGGTCTGCCAGGGAGAGGTGAGAGTGCAGAGGACAGCAGGCTTGCCTCCCTAGCCACACACCTCGCTGCATGCCCTGGCCTCGCCAGGCTGAGGCTTAGGGTGCAGTACCCGGTTCGTTTTGAGAAGTCTCTTTCTCAGCTAGAGCTGTCTCAGTGGTAACGTTCTCTCTCTCTCTCTCCTCATCTCTCTCTCCCCCCATATCTCTCCCCCTCTCTCTCTCTCTCCCCCTCTCCCCCTCTGTCTCTCTCTCCCCCATCTCTCTTCCCCCTCTCTCTCCGCCTCTTTCTCTCCCCCCCTCTCTTTCTCTCCCCCTCTCGCCCCCTCTCTCTCCCTCTCCCCCTCTTTCCCCGCTCCCCCTCTCTCTCTCCCCTTCTCTTTCCCCCTTGCTCTCTCCCCCTCTCCCCCCTCCCTCTCTTTCTCTCTCTCTCTCTGTCTCCCCGCTGCGCGCGTGCGCCCCCCTCCGGCCCCCCCTTCCCCCCACCGCCGACAGTACCACCCTCCATCAAGTGCCGACTCTGGGCCTTGTCACCTTGGGAGGACCAGAGTAGTGCAGTGACTTTGCCAAGGTCACACAGCAGGAGGCTGGGCCCAGCACACCCTAGACCTTCCTCTGCTTCCCTTGCCCCACTTGGAGGCACAGGCCGATGGGGCATCTGGGAGCCCACACCCTCCCTGCCCACCAGGTGTCTCCTGGGCCAGTGGCTTCGTGTCCTGGGCACGTGTCCTGTGCACAGCCCGGTGGGGGCAGCTGGAGGGGTCTCCAAGGCGGCGGCTTCCTGTCTCAGAGCAGGATCCCCCGGCATGTGCTCCAGCAGGCAGGCTTTGTAGTGGGATTACTAATGGGGCAGATCAAAAGGATGTTCCTATTTCACTCAAGGAAATAAAATGTGCACGCAGCCGCCTTTCTCACGCTGAACTCAAGTTAGTCCTACAAGCCTGCACGCCATGTTAGATTAGCTCAGCACGCGGCCGGGCTGGCCCCGAGGTGGGTGGTGCCTGGTGCTGGTAGATAAGGGTCTCTCCTCCAGAGCCCAGGACTCAGCGGCATCCCGAAACACCCTGCCACGGGGAGAGTTGACTGAGGATTAAACAGAGCGCGAGAGATGTGAAGCCTGGCTGGAAGGCTGGGGAGCCACTCACGCTCTCTTAACTGGTTCCCTGCCAGCTGTCTGTGGGTGAGGCCTGCTGTGTGCCAGCCTCCCCGGGGACATCTCGGGCTCTCTGGAGGTGTCTGGCAGGGAGAGCTTCTGCTGAGCTTGGGAAGGGGACGATGACTTGGATTCCCCAGAGGCGCCATTCCAGGAAACGGCCCACTCGGCACCACCCATCTCCTCCCACCTCCCCGCATCCAGGCTGGATGGGGGCTCCGGCAGGAACCAGGCCTCTCCTAAAACCCCAGCCCTGGGGTGTACTGAACTTAATTACTGTAAAATTCAAACCAAATTGTTTCTGCTGCCTGGGAGAACTGTGTGTTCCTTCTGTTTGGTAATGAGGCTGCCTGCTCCAGGTGATTAACCCGGAGCCCAGGGGGAGGGAGCCCAGGGGGAGGCGGCAGAAGGCAGGGGCTGGGGAAGGGTGGGAGGGAGGAGGGCCCACGGAGGTGCGGGAAACTCCAGCCACTCCTCTGACCCGCTGGAGCCCACGGCTGGCCTGTGCCCTGCCTTTGGCTTCCTGCCTCAGTGAGCCTCTGATTTATGGCGTTGTGGGGCTGGACGCATCGTGTGTGCCGCAAACTGCTGTGTGAAATATGTCTCCCTTGCTCTTCCCAGATCTTCCCTGTCACTCTGACCCTGGTGAGGCCTTTGGGGCCCCTTCCCATGTGTGGGCTTAGGGGGTGTCACAGTCACGCAGAAGCGTGGGGAGAATCTGCAGCTAAGACCAGGCGGAGCGGATCCCGGGCCGGGCCAGAATGAGTGGGTCCCATGCTGGCTCTTGGCCTAGTGTTTATGCTGCATGTCTGGAGGGTGATCTAGGAGAGGAGTGGTCTGGAAAGAAGGCCTCGTTTAGTCTCTCCCTCGGCACTGCGGACATTGGGGCCGTATCCTTCTCTGGGCTGGGGCCGTCCTGGGCACTGCACGGTGCTGAGCAGTGCCCCTGGCCTCCACCCACTCCATGCCAGGCACACCCCAACCCAGCTGTTTCAACCACAACATCGGCAGGCACATCCACTCCCATGGGGGCAGGGCCACCCATTGAAGACACCTGGGTCTCCAGGCTCCCTGCGGGCCCTTCCTTCCTTTCTCCCACTGCTCTCGGCTTTCGGGATCACGCCCTCTAATACCCCCGGTTCTGCTGCCCAGGAGCTCCGGGGGGGACACATCTCCCCAGAGGAGGGTCGGGGGCTTTTCTAGACCGAGGCTCGTGGTGTGGCTCGAGGGCCTTTGCCAGCTCGGCAGCCCCCAGTCTTCTCTACCATCCTTCATGGACAGAGCTGGTTCGGGGGCTGCAGCTGGTTGCTGCCTGGCATCAGAGGAGCGGGTCTGCTTACGGGGTCAGGCAGAGGCAGGACCCCCTCGAGGGGCACTGGCGAGGGAGCCCAGGGGTCAGCCGTCAGAGAAGCAGGAGAGTCAGAGGAGGGGGCTCGCAGGGCCTGGCCCTGAGTCAGAAATGGTGGAGTTCTCCCCTCTGCCATCTCAGGGCATCCCGGCTCATGGCTGTTCCTCAGCCGTCGTGGATGAGTCGTAACCTGGAGAGTGAGAGAGAACCTCCAGGGGCAACTGCTGGCAAGGAGGGATCAGGGGAGGCCGGGCCCCTGTACCCCTGACCACATGTCCTCTCCCCACCCAAGGTGTGACCCTTCATGGGGCCTGTGGTTCATACCTGGAGCTGTCTGCCTGGGTGCAGACCCTCCCCTCCTAGTGCTCTGCCTCAGTTTCCCTCCTAGGGCTGTTGGAAGTGACATGGAACAGCACTTGGGTGGTGCCTGGCACAGAAGCAGGACTGCTGTGGCTGTTGAGGCCCCTTCAGGGCAGCATGTGGAGGAGAAAGGCAGGTCCTGGTGGCCTGGGGTCAGGTGTGCAGCTGCCTGCTTGTCATGTCCCTGCAGGGGCTCACAACACTGATAGACTCGAGGCTACTTTCATTTAGGGAGGGCCAAAGGGGACATCGGAGCCTCCCCAGGCACCTGGTGGATGTGTGGGCAGCATGGAAGGCTGCGGAAGGCCATGGAAGGCCCGTGACCTTGCCTGGCCTGGCTGGCCGGGAGGGGCAGGGAGCCGCTTTCTGTGCTGCCAGGAATGGCCCCGCAGCCGAAGCCCAGGGAGCCCTGGGAGCCGGCGCCTAATTGTTTTGTTGACGCGGCTGCCGAGCACTTCCAGTAGGTTTCCTAATGAACTGGTTTGTTATCGGCCTCACTGCAGCGCTGATAATTACATCAGAAACAGGGGGCCCACTCGTCCTTCCCACGCGTTCTGTGAGCCATCAGCGCAGATGCGGGCGCCTCTGCCCCTTCCTCGGTGTTTAACGCTTTGTGTGCCAAGGCACCTGCCACCCACACCCACCCCAGACAGATGGTCGAGATGGCTGTGAGAGGAGTGTGACCGCCACTCGCCCCGGTTGGTGTCTGCTTGGCAGTGGTCACCGCGCAGGTCACTGTTCAGCTGCTGGGAAGGCAGTGGATGAGGCCATCGAGGTCCAGGGAGGAGACAGGACACGAACAAGGGTGGAAGGAGGAATTTCTGCTCCTAGAGAGGGTGCAGGGACGCTGCAGCTGCGGCCTGGTGTGTCTGCCACCTGGGTAGCCCAGTCCACAGCCCAGGCAGCTGAAAGCACCAGACATGTATCCTCTCTCAGTTCTGGAGGCAGAGGCTGAGATGGGTGTGTGGCGGGCCGAGCCCCCTCAGGGCGCCAGGGAGACCACCCTGCCTCTCCTGGCTTCAGGGCTGGCCGAGATCTCAGGGCTGCTTGGCTTGCAGGGGTGTCGCCCTCTCCTCTGCCCCATGGTCACGCGGCCCCTCCTCCCTGTCTTTGTGTCCTCTTGTCTGCTTCTAAGGGCACCAGGTGCTGACCCCCGGCAGGCCCTGATCCCATATGTGAATCATGCACTGATGACAGCTGCTACCACCCTGCTTCAGAAAAGCTCCTCTGTGAGGCCCCGGGTGCAGGATGCTGAGTAGCGCGGGGAACAGCACTGCTGGGGAGGAACGAAAATTGCGAGGTCCCTGAGCGGGGGACCTGGCAGAGGCCAAACGTCAGAGGTCGGGGGCTGCAGTAAGGGCCTTTGAAGTTAGATTTCATCACCATGTGCGGGGGGGAGGCACTGGGCATTTCAGCAAGGGAGAGGGGCCACTGGCTGGAGAAGGGACTATGGGAGAGATGGGGCAGGGAGCCCGGCGTGGATGGCCGCCGTCTAGACGGGCATGGGGTCTGTGGGCGTGGGAAGAAGGGGACAGCGTGTGCCTGTGTTTTAGGGGTGGTGCCTGTAGGACCTGGTGATAGGACAGAGGTGGGGGCACAGGGGAGGGGTGGGGACTTGGGCATGTAGGTGTGCGGTGGTGCTGGGAGCGCACAGAGGGACATGGAGGAGCCAGGACTGGGTGTGCTGTTGAGATGCGTCAGAGCCTGCCTTCCAGTGTGGGAGCCACGGGCCACACGTAGCACCGTATCCATTAACCAAAATGAAATAGGATGAACCCTCCACTCCTCAGTCAGGCCAGCCGCGGGTCAAGCCCTTTGCTAATAGCCGGGTGGGCTGGTGGCCGTGTCCTGGGCAGCGCAGGTGCAGGTCATCGCCGTCACCACAGACAGTCCTGTCACCGTGCAGCTGATGCGTCCTGTGGAGGGGTCTGCAGCTCGGGGGCGGCGCCGGGGGCGGGGCAGGGGCAGTGTGAGGGATGGGACGTGTTGAGCCATAGATGTCCTGTCGGCAGCTATGAGATGCTGTGCCCTCCCCACGCCAGGATCGCTGTTTCTAAGGCCCCTGCCCGTCCCCATCCCTGTCCACAGCAGGGCAAGCACCAGCCATGCAATGTCTGTCACCGTCGGCTGTAGAACCGCCCGCTGGTGGCTGGCATTGTCCTCAATGTTCCGCCCTGGTTCCTGGATCAGGGGGCTGGGAGTTGGCGCTGCAGCTGACGAGAGCATTCATGATCCCCGTGGTCAGATGCTATTTGGGTTGATGATTTTATCGGACCACATATAATCATTTTCTCATTAGGCCGGTGGCTGTGTCTTCTCTCTGCCACTCTACTGTTTTACATGAGCAGACTCTAGTATCTGTTCAGGCTTTTAAAAAAGAGATGGCCTCTGGTGAAAGCTCAGTGCTGTTTAAATCAGGAAAGGTGGCAGATGAGCCCCCTGGGCTCCAAGGCAGCAGTGGTAGCCCACTGTGTCTGCAGGTGGCCAGGGTCCTGTGATGATGCTGCCAGCCAGGCTGCTGCACACTGAGAGCTGGGGGCCCACGAGCCTCGGTGCTGGACGCCCCCACAGTGTGGATCAGATCGCAAGGGGCTGGCCAGGGCAGGGCAGAGCCTGCTAGGAGGAGGGAGAGGGCTGGGAGCAGCCAGGGTGGACCCCTCAACCTGGATCAGATCACAAGGGGCTGGCCAGGGCAGGGCAGAGCCTGCTAGGAGGAGGGAGAGGGCCCGGAGCAGCCAGGTCGGACTCCTCAACCTGGGGACCCTCCCCCAGCAGCTGCAGGCTTGAGTGTGTGCAGCACTTATGTGCGAGCATGTCGTTTGTGTGTGTGTTTCCCTGGGAATCAGACCCTGGCAGGGGCCCCCAGTCTATAGAGTGGGTGCTATGGACCCCAGCCGCTGTGAGGCAGAGTGTGCGCCCCACCAAGGGGCAGGCTGCCGAAAAGTCAGCTTCACAGGGAGCTTGTTTTAGGAGGAGGTCCTTGTGTTATGGAAATGTAGGCCACAGACTGAGGCGCACACAGGGCCGGTGTACAGTGTGGGGAATCTTTTTTTTTTTTTTTTTGAGGTGGAGTTTTGCACTGTCACCCAGGCTGGAGTGCAGTGGTGTGATCTCGGCTCACTGCAACCTCTGCCTCCCGGGCTCAAGCGAGTCTCCTGCCTCAGCCTCCCTGAGTAGCTGGGACTACAGGTGCGCCACCACACCTGGCTAATTTTTGTATTTTTAGTAGAGGTGGGGTTTCTCCATGTTGGCCAGGCTGGTCTGGAACTCCTGACCTCAAGTGATCCACCCGCCTTGGCCTCCCAGAGTACTGGGATTACAAGCGTGAGCCACCGCGCCTGGCCATGGCGTGGGGAATATTCACAACCCTACCCCATCCGGACTCCTGGCAGCATGGAGTGGTGTCACCTTGGATGGGGAGCACGGTCCCAGGTCTCCACGGGCTTGGGCAACCCCTGGGGTTCCTGCTGACCTCAGTGCCCCTGCCCAGACCCCAGTTTCTCACTTCCGTGCGATGTGGCATTTCTACACTGGAGTCGCTGGTGACATCAGTGGCGCCTGTTGCCGCGGTGCCCCCGGCGGTGTCGGTGGTGCGTGTTGCCATGGCGCCTGCCTGGTGGAGGAAGTGTCCCGCGGTGCCCCCGGCGGTGTCGGTGGCGCGTGTTGCCATGGCGCCTGCCTGGTGGAGGAAGTGTCCCGCGGTGCCCCCGGCGGTGTCGGTGGCGCGTGTTGCCGTGGCGCCTGCCTGGTGGAGGAGGTGTCCCGCGGTGCCCCCGGCGGTGTCGGTGGTGCGTGTTGCCGTGGCGCCTGCCTGGTGGAGGAAGTGTCCCTCCGTTTCTGGATTTGCCTTAATAGCTCAGAGAAGGCTGAGGGAAACCTGTGAGTGATTGTAAACATCCCATGCTAGGGAAGGGCTTGTGAGGCCACACAGGGTGGCTTCCACCAGAATCGACACTTTAAAGAGCACGGGCTGGCAGCATGTGTGGTGTGGAGTCAGCAGGGCGGGGAGAAAAGAACAAGGCACGTGCCCCATGGCCATCGGGTGATGGGGATGGTGCCTGTTCACGAAGAAGAGTCACCAAGGGAAGGAGGTGAATGGTAACCAAAGCCACCAAGATGTCAATCTCACCGTACACAGGATTCTTAAATATGTAGTAAAAGGCTGTAAAGCCCCACGTGGCGCATCAGTCGGCCATCCAGGCTTCGTGGTTTTGTTTTTTGTTTTGTTTCTTGAGACAGTCTCCAAAAACTCCAGATTGGAGTGCAGTGGTGCGATCATAGCTCACTGCAGCCTTGACCTCCTGAGATCAAGCAATCCTCCTACCTCAGCCTCCCGGGTAGCTGGGACTACAGGTATTGCACCACCATGCCCAGCTAATTTTTTGTAGTTTTTGTAGAGTTGGGGTCTCACTATGTTGTCCAGGCTGGCCTTGAACTCCTGAGCTCAAGGGATCCTCCTGCCTTGGCCTCCCAAAGCACTGAGATGACAGGCGTGAGCCGCCGCGCCTGGCCTGTGCAGGCCTTGGTGGAGCTGCTCCTTCGGTCCTGATGGGGAGCATTTCCCAAATGTGCCCCATGGAAAAGGCAAGGCGCAGAGCAGGGACCGTAGGATGTCATTGACATGAAAAGCAGAGGACCGCTGCCCTGTGTGTCGGGAGGCTGGGGCCTCAGGGCAGAGAGCGCGTTGGCCACCTTCCCTTTTGTTCTTCTGGAGCTGGGTACTGGGTGCAGTGTTGGCTGTTCCAGAAAGTCTATGAGTTCTGTCTCCGTTTTGGCTTGGAGTTCTCCTGTGGGAGGTGCCCAGCAAGGATGATTCCCCTCGGCCACCAGTGAGATGGGAACCCTCCTCCTCCTCAGCTCAGCAGAGCCGTCGTGGACCTGGGGCCCCCAGCTTCTTTGGATCTCAGGCATGGGGGGCGCAAATGTCAGTCGGGAGCTGTCAAGCTCTGTGGAAGGTTTCTGCATGTTTGCCCGAGCCCCACCAGGAGGGGCTTCAAAAGTGCTTGTCCAAGTGCAGAGCAAGGCAGGGCACAGAGGCAGAGGCAGACACAGCCCCCAGCTGGGCCAGGGCTGGTGGCCAAGGGGCTTCCTCAGTGTGTAGCCTCCGTGGCAGCCTCCATGTGTAGTACATGGTCAGTAGAAGCCCCATTAACAGCAGGGGGGACTCGGCCTCTGGGGAGCGGATTTCTTTTGCAATATGATGTTAAAGGAAGGTCTGGCATTCAGTATGTTTTTTATTTTATTTTTTATTACAGTTTACAAAAGCACTCCAGTTTCATTGGATTTCAGGCATTTTGCATGGGATCGTTATGGCTCAGAAGGCGTAATCTCAGGCATTAGATTAGAGTGACAGGCTTGGGAATTCAGACCGGAGAACAGCTGCCCTGCCTGTTCCCTTGTAGGTGACTGGCAGGTCTTGCTTTATAACAGGAAGTGCTCCCATGGTGGCCCTGACTTGCCCAGCCTGTGGGGTTTGCTTGTGTTACCTCATTTAAAACCCCTGGCAGCACGAGGTTGGTCCATCTAGTTCCCTAGAAAGGTGCCATGGACTGAAGGTCTGTGTCCCCTCAGAGTCATCTGTTGAGTGCTCATACCCCTCCCTAGGGTGATGGTATTAAGAGATGGGGCCTCTGGGAGGCGACGAGGGCATGAGGGTGATGCCCTCATTGATGGGATCAGTGCCCTTATGAAAGAGCCCCCAGAGAGCTCCCTCGCCCCCTCCATCATGGGAGGACTCAGTGAGAAGATGCCAAGAATCAGGAAGTCACCCTCACCAGACACCAGACCTGCCAGTGCCCTGATCTTGGACTTCCCAGCCTCCAGAACCATAAGAAATAAGCAATTTGCTTATGAGCCCCCAGCTTATGGTATTTTGTTTCAATAATGGACTAAGACAAAAGGTTCATTCCAGTCACTTCCTCACATGCCATTTCCCTCATCCCTGCCTCCAAGGAATGTGCAGGGTGGATTTCTGAGCCTTTAGTTGCTGCTTTCTTTCCTTTTGGCAGAGATACTTTCAGGGGAACCTGGTCACATAGAACAACCTCCGGTTCCAGTAGTGCTGGGCACACACTGGGTAGCAGTGGGCAGTGGAGAGGATTGCAGGGCACCAGAAGGCCCATTTGTTTCCTTTCTCTTTAAACATGATGAGCAGGTCTGTGCAAATACCCCAAAGTCCAAGGATGCTGAGAGGCCAAAGAAAGAAGCTGGCATTCAGTTTCTCAGAGAGAAACATTTAATAAGGATTTACAACGAGAAGCCATGTCTGTGTCTTGGGTGGCGGTAGTGAGACAAGACGGTGGATCCCTGCACCATCACCCCCAGACCCAGGGCTTATATACCATAGGGAAGGGTTGTTTTGGGATGTGCAAGACAATTGAAATATGGAAACCTCAAGGGCCATTTGACCAAAGGGCAAGATTTACAGTAAGTACCTGCTCTTATACAAGGAGCAGTAGATGAACTGGAAATCTCAGAGGCCTTCCCAGAATGGGGGTTAATCAAAAGCCAACATGGCAGGTTAGCATCCAAGATGGAGTTGCTTTGGCCTCCACACCTGCTGTGACCTCATTTCTGAGAGACATATGCTCCAGGGGCTTCTTGAGAAAGGAACACAGGCAGTAAAGTTTTGAGACTTTTCTCATTTGAAAACAGGGCCTGAGGGTGGCACCCTCATGGAGGAGATCAGAGCCCTTATAAAAGAGCCCCCAGAGAGCTCCCTCACCCCTTCTACCAGAGGAGGACACAGTGAGAAGGCACCATCTAAGAACCAGGAAGTGACCCTCACCAGACACCAAATCTGCCAGTGCTTTGATCTTGGACTTTCCAGCCTCCAGAACCTTGAGAAATAAGGAAAGGGCAGAATTTGAAAATGAAACCAAAAACTCCACAGGATGGTTAGGCAACAAAGTAGAAGAACTTGTGCAGGAGAAGCTGCTGTCTGGGTGGCGGATAGTTTGGCTGGGTATCGAAGTCCCTTCGAAGGCTGCACCCATCCGTGGTTCTCATTCAGTGCTGCTGGCACAAAGATGCTCCTCTGATTCCTCATCCTTGGTGTGGGACCTGTTTTTCTCCCTTCTGGAGGCTTATTGAACCCTTTTTGTGTCCCAAGTGTCCTGAAGTCCCCTCATTGGGTACCTGATACGTGTCTGATTTTTGTCACTTGCCCCTCCTTGGGCCTTTCCATCCATCTTTTCCAACCTTTCCCATGATTCTGGTAAACTTTCTTGAATGGTTTCATTGATTATTTGCTCTCCTGTCTTTCTTGTTTCTATTTCAAACTCCCATCACTCGCTATTGGGCTTTCAGAACTAGTGTTCCACTTTATCTTCCCCACCTCCGTTTTCTACGTTGTCTTTTTTGTTTTTGTTGTTGTTGTTGTTGTTGTTGTCTTCAAGACAGGATCTCACTCTGAAATGAGACAGAGTCTCAGCCTAGAGTGCAGTGGTGCAGTCATAGCTCACTGCAGCCTCAAACTCCTAGGCTCAAGTGATCCTCCTGCCTCAGCCTCCTGTGTAGCTCGGACTACAGGTGTGTGCCACCACACTGGCTAATTTTTTGTAGAGATGGGGTCTCGCCATGTTGCCCAGGCTAGTCTTGAACTGACCTCAAGTGATCCTCTCGCCTCGGCCTCTCAAAGTGCTGGGATTAAGGCGTGAGCCACCACACTTGGCCTCTTTGTCTTTTTTATTAATTTGTTTTCTGGAAGAGTTCCTCAGCTTCCTCACTTAACCTGTCTATTGATGTGTTTTTATTGGTGTTTTTCATTTCTGCCCTTTTTTGTCTTCTGAATATTCCTTTTGTTATAAGCCCCGTTCTTCTTTCATGATGTAGTATCTTTTATTTCTGAGGATATTGATTGACGATAGGTTTAAATTCTTTTTGAAAATGTCTTCTCTGGCTGGACACGGTGGCTCACACCTGTGATTCCAGCACTTTGGGAGGCTGAGGCGGGCGGATCACCTGAGGTCAGGAGTTCAAGACCAGCCTGGCCAACATGGTGAAACCCTGTCACTACTAAAAATACAAAAAATTAGCTGGGCATGGCGGTGGGTGCCTGTAATCCCAGCTACTGGGGAGGCTGAGGTAGGAGAATCACTTGAACCCAGGAGGCAGAAGTTGCAGTGAACCGAGGTTGTGCCATTGCGCTCCAACCTGGGCAACAAGAGCAAGACTCCGTCTCAAAAAAAAAAAAAAAAAAATCTTCTCTGTCCTCTGTTTCTTACCAGGTTTTTGTTTTTTTTTTGATAGTTTATTTTGATCTCTGGGGATCATAGTGCAGGCCCATCTCTCTGATGCTTGGGGGTAACGATCTAGTGTAATGATTACAAGTGAGGGACTAGGTGCAGTGGCTCATGCCTGTAGTGCAGCACTTTGGGAGGCTGAGGCAGGAGGATTGCTTGAGCCCAGGACTTCGGGGTCGGCAGTGAGCTGCTGTGATCACGCCACCACATTCCAGCTCCAGCCTGAGCAATAGAGTAAGACTGTCTGAAAAAAAAAAACAAAACCCCAAAACCCAAAAAACCCAAGTGGGCAATGGATGCTGGTGATGGGTTGGGATGCAAGGGGATAGCGGGGAGGGCCTCACTCGGTGCTTTACCCGGGGAGGTCTGGGTGGGCTGTGGATGCAGGGGAAGGGCGGGGAGGGCCTCACTTGTTGCTTTTCCTGGGGAGATCCGGGTGGGCTGTGGATGCAGGGGAAGGGCGGGGAGGGCCTCACTCGGTGCTTTTCCCGGGGATACCTGGGTGGGCTGTTATGGGGGAGCCCACATCAGGCCCTTTGGGTCTCTCCCCTTGGGCCAGCCGGATTGCACAGGGAGTAGCCCTCCAGCCTCCTGCCTGGGCTCCTAAGGGTGTCACCCACATCCTCCACTGTGCCCAGTGTCCCCAGCCCAGACACCCACCTTCTCTGGCCTCCCCAGTAAATGATCCTAGGGAGTCCAGCGAGGAGGGGCAGGCGGCCGCCAGGGTGCCAGGAGGGGTCGGGTGCTGCGGCAGTCCTCGCGCAGACCTCCGTTTTGAGCACCCCCACCCTTGTTTCCAGGGGACCCTGGGCCATGAGGCGTGGGGTGCGTGCCCGCCACCACCATCCGTGTCTCTGCTGGGAATGGCTCCCTGGTGGCCGTCCGTCTGCTCGCCACGTCCCACCCCCAGCCTGCTGTCGTCTCCTTTTCCATCCTCCCTGTCCTTGCAGGTGTGTCCTCCCTAAAGGCACTTTCTCGTGGCTTCAGGAGAGAGATGGGTGGCGTGGGCTTGCCAGCCTACCAAGGCATCACTTAGAGCCAGGAGCCATGAGCGTGGCCTCCTTCCTGCAGTTGCCTCTGGCTGCCCAGGAGGGATGTGGTGTTGCCTGGCAGGGAGTGGAGACAGTGAGGCCTTCTAGGGGTCCTCCCTTGAAGGGTCAGCAGACCAATGTGGAAGTCACCAAGGATGAAGGCCAGAGCCTGGGGGAGGGTGGAGCTGGACACCCCTGGGAAGTCTGGGAGAGGGGCTGAGCCTCCACAGGCCAGGGGAGCAGGGGAGGAATGGGGCCGGGGCCGGGGTGGCATCTGGGGCCACTCCCGGTCTCTTGCTGTTGGCGTTGGGAGGGATCTCGCACCACAGCAGGGAATCGAGGCCCCGGCTCCCCTCAGGCTCTCCCTTCACCGGCAATGGGCGGCGGGCGACGGGTGACGGGTGACGGGTGATGGGTGCAGCACCCGCCCCGCCCATAGGAGAGCCCTGGTCCACTGTGGCCTGTGGATGCCGCCCCTGACGTCAGCATCTCTCTCTGGCCTCCCTGGGAGCAGTCTCAGAGCAGTGAAGAGCTCTTCACGTCCGGTGCTGTGGCGATACTAAGTAATAAGATCTCCAGGTTTTATTGGGCATTAATATTTATTCCCATGAAAAGGTTAAATTTATTTCACTTTAAAGCCCTGGAGAGTGCAAGGTGGAGCCATAGTCGCCTCTCCTGGCAACGGCCCTGCCCACCACGTACCCACCTCTCCCACACAGGCCAGTCCTGGTGATGGCCTGCAGGACAGGGCAGATGTGTGGGGCAGTTGGGGGCACCCCCTTTTGGAAGGCACTGCTGCCAGTGGGGCCGGTGAGTGTGCAGAGCCCAGGGCCAATGTGTGCCTCCTGCAGGCACCGGGCAGCCCTGGCCACTCCTCAGCTCTCTGACCCCTTCCCCCGCTCTCTGCAGCAGGCACCACACGAGCCAATTTCGCTTGGCACGACGTCCTGAAGCAGGCCCTGGGCTCTGCGGCTGCTGGCTCTGAGCCCATCGACATTCTGATTTGTATTTTTTCATGCTTTGGAAAAAAGAAATCTATTTATCTCTGCGTCGGGTCCCGCTCTGCATAACCGGAGGCAAACCAGCAGCCCCGCCCGCTTTCTCATTTTCCTGGGAAGGTAGCAGCGGGTCCTCTGAGGCCTGCGTCAAGAATATCGGGCTGTCGGACGCGTCAGTCTTCAGGGGCAGGTGACGGCCGCACTGCTTCCAGCTCTTTGGCTTGGTGTTTGGGCACCAGCTGACGGGCCAGCCAGCAGCAGCGGTGCTGAGGTTAGTCCAGGTCCCCTGAACTCGACGGCCATCAATCCCGGGCCTGTCATTTGCAAGCAGCTGCAGCAGCTGGTCGAGCCTCCTGCTAGACCCTCTCTCCACCCCAGGTTTTTCTTAAGGGTCTGTGACGGTATCTGTCAGTGGAGACTCATGTTAGCCATGTCAGGAGGGCCTGTGTTGGAGAAGGATGGAGGGAACAGCCCCGAGCCCAGGGGGCCTGGCTTTTGCTCTGTGAGGCTCGCTCCACACCCTGTTCACTTCCTGATCCCCTTCCCCACCCTGCCTTGGTCCTTAAGGAGGTGAAGATGGGGCACGGGGGTGCACGGCCACCTCCTGTAGAACCAGGGCAGGCCAGCCACCTTCTGAGTAGCTTCCGAGCTCCTGAGGCTTGGCCACCCGCACATCATGGGGTGGGTGAGGAGCAGAAGGAGGGGCCCTCCCCACGGCTGCCTGCAGTCTGGCCCTCCCCTTTTTATCTGGGAAAAAGTGTCCTGTGGCTGCTGGGTGGGTGGCAGGGAGGCTGGCCGAATCCCTGGCCAATGAGTCCCGCTGGCAGGACCCCGAGAAGCAGAGGAGCTCGCTCCAGCTGGTGCCCCTCCACCCCGGCAGCAGCAGGACGAGCAGGCGTGCCAGCACAGCTCCTGGGCACCTGCCCCTTTCTGCTCCCGGGTCCCCTGGCTTCTCATATGTGCTTATTTTGTCTCCCAGTTACACTGTGAGCTGCTTCAGGGCAGGGCCCAGCGTTGCACGGTAAAACTACATTAATTCAGACTCATTAATTCAGAGCCTATAATAGTTCAGACATGGGAGACGTGACTCTTTTTGAGCTAAAAGTTGGAAACCGTTTTGCTCTGGGTTTTTATGGCCACAATTGCAGAACCTAATCTAAGATCAGTACCTTTTTTTTTTTTTTCCAGCAACTAAAATCTTGGGAAATTAAAGGTCCTTAAAACATGCTTTCAATTGTGAGCCAGACAGTTCTGAACCCGGCAAAGAGCAGGCACAGGGATGCTCTGTCTTGGAAGGGGGTTTTGTCTGGGAACGCCACTTCCAGGATTCAGACCTCATGTGTGTCCCTCGGGAGCTTCCAAAATAGGACTGCTTTTAGGTGGAGCGTATTGGAACTGATGTCAGTGAGAAAATGGACACCCTCACACCCCCCAAAAATTAGAAACAGAAGACCTCACTCCTCAGGCCGTGCCTCTTCTCTTCCCCAGACCCTGGGCAGGTCTCAGCAAACCCGGGAGAACCAGAGCCTGACTCCAGGTCCCAAAGTTGTCATTTCAGGGACCTGAATTGCTGTTTTCTCCCATGTATGAGTGTCTGGGCTCATTAAGATAACTGGGGCCATCCCAGCCGGAATGTGCAAAGTCCATGGGCTCCGGGAGTTTGGAGCTGGGTCAGGTGGTGAGGCCGGGAGAGTCGCACCCCCTGGGCTCCGTCCGGGCAGCAGGATCCAGGTCCCCATGAGGCTGAGGTGCAAATGGCCCCGCTCCCTGAGCTGCCCCTGAGTTCTGGGGGCAGCGTGCCCACAGTACATGGCTGGCTTGGGCTGATGGTGCAGAGGGCACAGGACCCAGAGCGGGGCAGAGCAGGAGGCCAGGACTCTCCATGCCTGGAGCCGGACTGCTTCCCGGCAGGGGCAGTCAGAGGCCCGGAAGCCGGTAGTGGGGCGCGCGCAGCTGCCACGCTCAGTACAAACTGGGACTGCTGCCCATGTCTGCAACAGACACACCTGCGATTGCTCCCAGAGTGTGCTGAAGCTGGTCTGTGGGACGTGGTGTTCACCCCGATGCTGTTACACTGCGAGTTACACTAGAAAAGTTACTTCATGACTTAAGTCAGGCTTCAGCAAGCTTTTTCTTTTGAGACAGGGTCTCAGTCTGTCGCCCGGGCTGGAGTGCTGTGGCATGATCACAGCTCACTGCAGCCTTGACCGCCTGGGCTCAGGTGATCCTCCCACCTCAGCCTCCCAAGTAGCTAAGACAGTAGGCGTGCACCACCACACTCACCTAATTTTAAAAATAAATTTTTGTGGAGACAGCGTCTTGCTATATTGCCCAGGGTGGTTTTGAACTCCTGGCCTCAAGCGATCCTCCTGCCTCAGCCTCCCAAAGTGCTGGGATTACAGGTGTGAGCCACCATTTGAGCCAGCCCAAACTTATTGTAAAGGACCTGATAGTGACTGTTTGCAGCTTTACAGGCCGTGCATTCCCCATCTTGAATGTTCAGCCCTGCCCTTGTAGCGTGAACACAGCTGTGGATGATACATAAATGAATGGGCCTGGCTATGTGCCAATAAAACTTTATTCACAAAAACAAGTGGCAGGCCAGATGTGGCCCATGGGCCCACCTTAGAGGATATGCCTTCTCAATAAAGAGATTTAGAGAAATAAGTAGCGCAGAAGTGTTTACTCCTACAATTGAA